TAGAGACAGGGTTTGCTATGTTGCCTAGGCTGGTCTCAAACTTCGGGCTCAAGCGATCGTCCTGCCTCGGACCCCCAAAGTTTGGGATGACAGGCGTGAACCACCACCCCTGGCTGAATCCAACTTGTGCTTCCTCCATAACTGACTTCTACCCAGCTGGTCGTAGTCCTTATGATCAGCCAGTCTCATGGACTCTGAGTGCCTCACCTTCCATGAGAGTCCTTTGCAGCCAGCAAAGGGAAGAAATTAATCTTAGGTCTTCCTGTACAGCCTGTGTTCAGCATCAGCTCAGGGGTGAGCGGATAGGGACCTTCAAGGAAGGGGGTGTGGAAGTTTAAGACCCAGAAAGGAAAGGACCTGAGTCAGGGGGAGGAAGAAGGATTAGCCTAGGAAGCATTTAATGGGGAGAGAAAGGAAACTCAGAAGGCTGAAAAAGTTGGCATTCAAACTGAAGCAACATTTGCTGAGTACGTTTCCTGTGCCAGGCATGGCAGTGTCTGTGCCTTCCAGGAGCTCCCAGGCCTGTGGGAGAGATAGATAAATTAGCAGGTAAATTGCTGAATAGTATTTGGTGAGGTCAGCTAGGGGCGGTAGCTCACACCTGTAATCCCAGAACTTTGGGAGGCTGCGATGGGTGGGTCACTTGAGGCCAGGAGTTCGAGACCAGTCTGGGCAACATGACAAAACCCCATCTCTACAAAAAATACGAAACAATTAGCTGGGCATGGTGGCACGTGCCTTTGGTCCCAGCTACTCAGGAGGCTGAGAATCACTTGAACCCGGGAGGCAGAGGTTGCAGTGAGTGGAGATCATGCCACTGCACTCCAGCCTGGGTGGCAGAGGGAGACTCTGTCTCAAAAAAAAAAAAAAAAAAAAAAAAAAAGTATTTGGCGAGTATGTGGGCAGGAGCCTTTAAAGGCCCAGAGGAATAGGACCTGGGAGACTCTGTCTCAAAAAAAAAAAAAAAAAAAAAAAAGTATTTAGTGAGTATGTGGGCAGGAGCCTTTAAAGGCCCAGTAACTTGGTCCAGGGAGGTGATGTTTGAGTTGGGTCTTGAAGGATGGGTAGGAGTTTGCCAGCCAGGCAAAGCTAGTAGTAGCAGAGCCAAAATTTAAACCTGAACAGTCTGGCTCCAGACTCTGTGTTCTTTCCTGCAGCATGCTTGGCCCTGCTGCCCTACAAGGCCTAGCCTTGGGAGGTGAGACTCTGGGTCCTGGGTCACTCCACGTGAGCCCTAGACCATTTTCCCATCCAATTCCTGCTTTTGCTCTTCACAAACTCCCACTCTCTCCCCCTTCTGCAAAGGTGGTTGGGAGTTGACTAGCCTTGTAGGCAGTCTGTGTCTCTCTAAGTGACTAGGATTTGTGGTGTGCTGAGAAGGGTACACAGATTCTACCCTCAGTTCTCCTGTGGCAGGTAGGAGGCACAGACAGACAGAGAAGCATTTCCTGGTTTGTTTTTCCACTGTTTGCCCCGAGCACATGAACTGTGCTTTGCATAAGGCACCTCCTCAGATCATTGCAACAACCCTGGCAGGTAGAGGTAATTTACTGCCGTTTTAAGCATGAGAAAGGTGACTCACAGAGGTTGAGCCATGTGTCCAAGGTCACACAGCTAAGCCAGTAAGTAGAGGGACTGGAATTTGCACCTCAATCTAACTGCAAGGCCTGTACTCGTGTTTTTAAGCCATCAGGAAGAATACCAGGTTATGAAGGCCACGCCCCTTTCTGGTGAGTCTCACCTCTGTGCTGGTAATCAGGACACCCAGGAATTGCAAGTCGGCGGTAGCAAGCATAAGGTTGCATTGATTTCAGTGCTTCTCAACGGACATGTGCATGAGAATCATCAGGAATGCTGGTTACAAATGCAAGTTTCATTGCCCTCATCCTAGAGGTTCTAACTCAGTAAGTGTCGGGGGGAGGGTCCAGGAACCTACTGAGGGAGTCCGTGCTGCATTTGGCCTTGCAGATGTCGACGTACAAGCGGGCCACGCTGGACGAGGAGGACCTGGTGGACTCGCTCTCCGAGGGCGACGCATACCCCAACGGCCTGCAGGTAGGCGCCCTCCGCTCCCTCCCGAGGTCCAGCTTCCCCGCCCCTCCTGCCTCCTTCCCTGCAGGTGAACTTCCACAGCCCCCGGAGTGGCCAGAGGTGCTGGGCTGCACGGACCCAGGTGGAGAAGCGGCTGGTGGTGTTGGTGGTACTTCTGGCGGCAGGACTGGTGGCCTGCTTGGCAGCACTGGGCATCCAGTACCAGACAAGTAGGTGCCTTCGTGTTGCATGGTGGGCTTGACTTCACTGGCCTCTTGTCCTTAACCCTTCCAGGATCCCCCTCTGTGTGCCTGAGCGAAGCTTGTGTCTCAGTGACCAGCTCCATCTTGAGCTCCATGGACCCCACAGTGGACCCCTGCCATGACTTCTTCAGCTACGCCTGTGGGGGCTGGATCAAGGCCAACCCAGTCCCTGATGGCCACTCACGCTGGGGGACCTTCAGCAACCTCTGGGAACACAACCAAGCAATCATCAAGCACCTCCTCGGTAAGCATCCAGCATGGAGACCAATAAATGGGCGCATTGCAAACTCCACTGTCTGTTGTTCCAGAAAACTCCACGGCCAGCGTGAGCGAGGCAGAGAGAAAGGCGCAAGTATACTACCGTGCGTGCATGAACGAGACCAGGATCGAGGAGCTCAGGGCCAAACCTCTAATGGAGTTGATTGAGAGGGTGAGTGCCTCGGGCTCTCCCTCCCCAAGCCCATCACCTCCCTGCCTGCTCTCCCTCCCCACAGCTCGGGGGCTGGAACATCACAGGTCCCTGGGCCAAGGACAACTTCCAGGACACCCTGCAGGTGGTCACCGCCCACTACCGCACCTCACCCTTCTTCTCTGTCTATGTCAGTGCCGATTCCAAGAACTCCAACAGCAACGTGATCCAGGTGAGCTAGCTTGAACCTGCAGCGGTCGAGGGGAATTCCCTCTCATGCCTGCTTCTCTTGCCAGGTGGACCAGTCTGGCCTGGGCTTGCCCTCGAGAGACTATTACCTGAACAAAACTGAAAACGAGAAGGTAAGCGTGCCTCTCCCCTCCCAGCCTGCCTCGCCACTGACAGTTTGGGGTATGGGCCCTGCAGGTGCTGACCGGATATCTGAACTACATGGTCCAGCTGGGGAAGCTGCTGGGCGGCGGGGACGAGGAGGCCATCCGGCCCCAGATGCAGCAGATCTTGGACTTTGAGACGGCACTGGCCAACATCACCATCCCACAGGAGAAGCGCCGTGATGAGGAGCTCATCTACCACAAAGTGACGGCAGCCGAGCTGCAGGTAACTTGAGCGCCGGCTGCTAGGGAGGCTGGCCACAGGGTCACACTGTCCTTTTCCCTTGCAGACCTTGGCACCCGCCATCAACTGGTTGCCTTTTCTCAACACCATCTTCTACCCCGTGGAGATCAATGAATCCGAGCCTATTGTGGTCTATGACAAGGAATACCTTGAGCAGATCTCCACTCTCATCAACACCACCGACAGATGGTAAGAGGACCCCCAGTGGCCTGGGGCACGCCCCCTGAGCCTCTCTGGCCTCCTCTCCCCGCAGCCTGCTCAACAACTACATGATCTGGAACCTGGTGCGGAAAACAAGCTCCTTCCTTGACCAGCGCTTTCAGGACGCCGATGAGAAGTTCATGGAAGTCATGTACGGGACCAAGAAGGTGAGCCTGCTACTGCGTATGCCTGAATATGGGCCCAGCGAGCCCCCTGACTTGTGTTTTCCAGACCTGTCTTCCTCGCTGGAAGTTTTGCGTGAGTGACACAGAAAACAACCTGGGCTTTGCGTTGGGCCCCATGTTTGTCAAAGCAACCTTCGCCGAGGACAGCAAGAGCATAGTAAGTGCCTTCCCCGTGGACACAGGCTGTGAAGACCTTACTGCTGTGATGTGTATCTCCTCAGGCCACCGAGATCATCCTGGAGATTAAGAAGGCATTTGAGGAAAGCCTGAGCACCCTGAAGTGGATGGATGAGGAAACCCGAAAATCAGCCAAGGAAAAGGTGAGGCTGGCCAGGCACTTGGAGGGGGTGCTGGGCACTCACTTCCTCTGTCTGTCCTGTCCAGGCCGATGCCATCTACAACATGATAGGATACCCCAACTTCATCATGGATCCCAAGGAGCTGGACAAAGTGTTTAATGACGTGAGTAGCTGCTGCCCTGCCCCCTTGCGTTCCACTGTGATTGACTCCACTTCTTCTTTTCTAGTACACTGCAGTTCCAGACCTCTACTTTGAAAATGCCATGCGGTTTTTCAACTTCTCATGGAGGGTCACTGCCGATCAGCTCAGGAAAGCCCCCAACAGAGATCAGTGAGTTCCCCCAGGCCCTGCCGGCAAGGTGCGCTGAGACCTCCTGCATGTGTGTTGCTTGCAGGTGGAGCATGACCCCGCCCATGGTGAACGCCTACTACTCGCCCACCAAGAATGAGATTGTGTTTCCGGCCGGGATCCTGCAGGCACCATTCTACACACGCTCCTCACCCAAGTAGGCTGCCTCTGGGGCCCCTACCCCAATTCCATCATCTCTACCTTTGTGTCTTTCCCTCCAGGGCCTTAAACTTTGGTGGCATAGGTGTCGTCGTGGGCCATGAGCTGACTCATGCTTTTGATGATCAAGGTACGAATTCCAGCTGGGCACGATGGCTCATGCCCTTGACATGACGCCTCCCTCTGACCCACAGGACGGGAGTATGACAAGGACGGGAACCTCCGGCCATGGTGGAAGAACTCATCCGTGGAGGCCTTCAAGCGTCAGACCGAGTGCATGGTAGAGCAGTACAGCAACTACAGCGTGAACGGGGAGCCGGTGAACGGGCGGCACACCCTGGGGGAGAACATCGCCGACAACGGGGGTCTCAAGGCGGCCTATCGGGTGAGAGCCCCGCTCCCCACACGCGCACGGTCAACCCCTGAGCTTTGGTTTTCTCTCCTCCCAGGCTTACCAGAACTGGGTGAAGAAGAACGGGGCTGAGCACTCGCTCCCCACCCTGGGCCTCACCAATAACCAGCTCTTCTTCCTGGGCTTTGCACAGGTGAGTCCATTAGGAAAACATGCCACACATGGGACCCTGGCCTCTCCCTGTTGCCCCTTCAAAGGTCTGGTGCTCCGTCCGCACACCTGAGAGCTCCCACGAAGGCCTCATCACCGATCCCCACAGCCCCTCTCGCTTCCGGGTCATCGGCTCCCTCTCCAATTCCAAGGAGTTCTCAGAACACTTCCGCTGCCCACCTGGCTCACCCATGAACCCGCCTCACAAGTGCGAAGTCTGGTAAGGACGAAGCGGAGAGAGCCAAGACGGAGGAGGGGAAGGGGCTGAGGACGAGACCCCCATCCAGCCTCCAGGGCATTGCTCAGCCCGCTTGGCCACCCGGGGCCCTGCTTCCTCACACTGGCGGGTTTTCAGCCGGAACCGAGCCCATGGTGTTGGCTCTCAACGTGACCCGCAGTCTGATCCCCTGTGAAGAGCCGGACATCCCAGGCACACGTGTGCGCCACCTTCAGCAGGCATTCGGGTGCTGGGCTGGTGGCTCATCAGGCCTGGGCCCCACACTGACAAGCGCCAGATACGCCACAAATACCACTGTGTCAAATGCTTTCAAGATATATTTTTGGGGAAACTATTTTTTAAACACTGTGGAATACACTGGAAATCTTCAGGGAAAAACACATTTAAACACTTTTTTTTTTAAGGAAAGAATTGGTATATTTATTATGTTCTGTTTTTCTAAATAACCTGTGGACAAGGGAAGCCCCACTGATTTACTCCCTCTCTTCCCCACTCCCTGTGAGGCTGGGCTGAGGCACGGATCCCTGGGCCACAGAGCAAGTCTCCAAATCAGACAGCTGCCTCAGCCCCTGGGATGTGTGATTTCAGCTCCTGTCACCTCATGCAAGGGCGTGGAGACCAGTAGAGGTGTGGAGGCCAGGCAGAGAGAGGAGCCTGCTCTGCGGGGGGCCCAGCTCATGGGCACTGCCCCTTCAGCTAGCCTGCCTCCGTCCCCTGAGTCCAACAGTGGGAGCCCTAGCTGGGAAGTTCTGATCCCCAAAGCCACAGCAGGGGACTGATGGCTATAGCAGAATGAGGTCGGGTCAGGACCCTCAAACACCATCTGGGAACACCAAGCACCCTGAATCGAGACTGCAGGAGCCCTGCGGGGTGAGACTGTGTCAGAGATACACTGCTGGCCACAAGTGTCCCCTCTCAGTCCCACCTTTTCGGGCTGTCCCATGTCTATCTCAGGGGCCCGTTACCTCTCTGCAGCAGTCCCCCATCCCAGCCACACCAGGGTCTGTCCGGCCAACCCTCTTCCCCAGGGAAAGGAGAAAAGAGAAAACAGGCTGGGCCCGGTGGCTCACTCCTGTAATCCCAGCACTTTGGGAGGTTGAGGTGGGCGGATCACCTGAGGTCAGGAGTTTGAGACCAGCCTGGCCAACGTGGTGAAACCCCATCTCTACTAAAAAAAATTACAAAAATTAGCCGGGAGTGGTGGTGGGCACCTGTAATCCCAGTTACTCGGGAGGCTGAGGCAAGAGAATCTCTTGAGCTCAGGAGGCAGAGGTTGCAGTGAGCTGAGATTGCGCCACTGCACTCCAGCCTGGGTGACAGAGGGAGACTCCGTCCCAAAAAAAAGAAAAGAGAAACAGCTGTCACCTCCCGCAGGACCCAAATCCTCTCTCTGAGCACCGTCATCCACCACATGGCTGGGCCTGGCTCCCAGGACCAGTCCAGTCCTCTAGTGCCTTATCTGAGGCTGCAGCCGCCAGTCTCCACCCCAAGGAGACAGCCCCTGCTCCTAGATGCCCTTGGCCTCCGCAGTGCAGCCCCCAGGTGTCCTGACTGAAGCACAGGCCATAGCCCCATTTCCCCGGTGCCTGCAGGGCTAACCTCCACGGGAGCCCAGGAGCTCTGGCCGGCAGGTCCATGGCACAGGGCATCGGAAGACTGCAAAACTGCTGGACTTACCCTGGGCTGCAGTCCATTGTCGGCCCCTGGGTTGAATCAAGATAGTACTTGCAGCTAGATGGATGCTTTTAGCCAGGGGACATTGTGAGGGGAAGATTCCTCCACCCAGTCTGGCCTGTGGTGTCTGTCTCCTCCCTGAGACCACAGCTTCTCCAGTAGCAGACTCATGGGCGCCACCAAGTGGAAGCACCTGGAGCGGCCTCTGCCATCCAGTGGGGAAGCCAGGCCCCGAGACGGAGGTGGGGGCAGCACGTGCCCTCCACAGCCACCGCTTTCCCGCCTCAGCAGCCCAGGCCTCCTGGCCCAGCCCTGCCTGGACAGTGCTCTCCCCTCACCCGGGAAGCTGGAATCCTCCTGCCCGAGAGGAAGCAGACGGCACAGGGACACCCCTGCCACCTTGGGATCTGCCTCCAAGCTGGTGCAGGGTATCGAGAGTGGATTCCAGATGGAGGTCCTGGTCCCAGCACGCAGCAGTCCTGGTAGCTCTGCAGAGGAGACAGGAACCCGAGAAGTAGCTGAAGCAGAAGCCAGCCGCAGTCCCCTTGCCACATAGAGGCGGGCTTCTCCCAGCCATGGTGTCCCCTCTGCCTCCCCTCCCCCGACCCTCCTGCCTTCCGCGTGGAGGGTGGTGGTCCTGTAGTGTCAGCACCAGCACCATGGGCTTGGACCCCCTCCCTGGACACAGGCAGGTGTCCTAGGGCTGGGGGTGCAGCCCGAGGGAATGGAGACCACACTCATGGCTCAGGTCTGCCGGGGCCGGCAGGGGGTTGGGGAAGAAGAGGGCTCAGGCCCAGCAGGGGTGGAAGCCCCTGCCACTGCCACTACCCGCTCCAGAGCTTTAAGGAAAATGAAGTGAGACCCCTCCCCTTAGGCCTGGGGAGCCATAGGGCTGGCTTCTCTGTGGGTGCGTGGACGTGGGGTTGGGAGCTGGGAATCTATTTTTTGTATTATGTTTTGAGCTACTGTAGTTTTGGCGTGGCACTATTGTAATGGAAATAAAATACTTGTACGGAGGGCCATGTGTCTGGGTGTCTGTCCTCCCAAGG